TGTTGTTGTTGTTGTTTGTTTTGTTTGTTTGGCCACCTCTTCCAAAATTGCTTAGAAAGCCCCTCTTTCATTAACTGAGCTACTGGTTCAGATGTATGGGATGCGAGTGAATGGAATTCTTTAATGTTCTTCAACACTGGATAAGAGTGGACTATATACAAAGGACAGAAAAAGAACCTGGTGTCCTGGTGGCCCAGAGACTTGTCAATGTTATTAATAGAAAAGCTATGGTAGTTTGGGCAGTATTTTCTGTAGTTGGATATCCAAGCGCTGAGCTGCCCTGGAAATACTGCCAGGAGACCTGGTACCGGTGCTCAGCCCAGGGCTGGGCACACTCTCTAGCCCCAATCACTTGTTGGATGATTTCTCAGCCTGTCTGTTGTGTCTGTGTGCTCTGAGCGAAGATGGCTGCTAGCTGCCTCCTGCTTGTCTTCAGGGTGCTTTAATGGATCATCTTTTTTTTTTCCTTCTCAGGAAGTGTCTAAAAACCTCACCAAGGAAAATGAACAAATCAAAGAGGACATGGAAGAAATTCGAACCGAGATGAATAAGCGAGGCAAAGAAAATTGCTCTGAAAACATCCTAGATAGCATGCCAGACATCCGCTCAGCCCTGCAGAGGGATGCAGCAGCAGCCTACGCCCACCCAGAGGTATAGCCCCAGCCTCCAAGGGCCTCTGATCACAAGCCCTGGAAGTGTGATATCAGCATCTCTCCTCTGCATAGAACTTTTCAGGCTTCAGTCCTTTCACAGAGATGAGCTCGCTTCATCCATACAATTGTTCTGCAGGTTCTGTAGATTTGATGAGCAGTTGACTCCATTTTACTTCACACTGAAGCCCAGAGAGGATCAGTGAGTGTTGAAGCCAGGACTGAAATCTGAGTCTGAGTCCCAGCCCCCATTTTTTTCAAGATCTGATATCCCACCTTTGTGAACATCTCTTGTGTTTGTAAATAGGGAAGATATGCATGCTGGCTTGTCTGGGACCATCCTGGTTTACTCCTGCTGTCCTGGCATGATTTTTTTTTTTTTTTTTTTTTTTTTTGATAGGTTCCAGCTCTGCCACCAAGGCTGGAGTGCAGTGTTGTGATCATAGCTCACTGCAGCCTCAAATTCCTGGGCTCAAGTGATCCTCCTGCCTCAGCCTCCTGATTAGCTAGGACTACAGGCACATGCTACCATGCCTGGTAATAAAATTTTTTTATTTTTTGTAAATACAGGGTCTTGTTATGTATTTTCTGTAAATGCGGCTGGTCTGGAACTCCTGGCCACAAGCAATCCTTCTGCGTCAGCCTCCCAAATCACTGGGATGACAGGCGTGGGCCACTGTACCTGGCCCTGGCATGGTTATTAGTAGCACCCTCTTTTACTCTAAAAAATGCCCCAGTTTGGAAACAAATTATATTCCATCCCTCCTCATTTATAGGGGACTTTGTAATTTACTACATATTTTCATAACTATACCATGTGGCTGTCGTCACAGCTCTAGAAAAGCAGGCCAGACGGAGATCAATAGCCTCATTTTACAGATAAGGAAACAGATCCAGCTATGAGCATGGTCTCCCTCTCTCAGTTGGGAAGTGGTGGCAGAGGGTCTCAAACCTCTGTTTCTTCCTACCCAGTTGTGTCCCTAGCACGAAGTTACCCATGAATGGATTGCTGCCTAATGTGATTTGAGTGATACCAAAAGACCTCCTTGCTTAAAAATGCCTCCCCATTTGGTGCCTGTTTCTTTTGGCTCCAATTACTACTAAGTTATGTTTATGTACTAATGGTTAAGTGCTACCATTTAATGTATTGGGTTATTTACTGAATTGTTGTCCAAGAAATAGGCATTAATTTGGGAGATAATCCAAAAGGAAGAGGAAACAGGTAAGTTTTGGTGGCAGGACTTGAAGAGTCCTATTAGCAAGACACATTATTAGCAAGATGGGTCTGGATCAAGTGTTATAAAAGGGGTCACTGGGCAGCCAGGGGATGGCAGCATTTAAGAGAGACTTTGCTCATTTTAACTGGTTACCAGGGGTTGATGGTAGATGGCAGAGTTGTGGCACACTGGTGCCCAGGGAGTGGGTTCCAGTTGGGCCATTGAGGGATCCCCTCGGCTTCGGGGAGTCGTTCTGAGTGTGGATTGAGCAGGGCCTGGGACAGCTAGAGTCCCTGAGCTGGTCTGTCTGTATGCTGTGACATGAAGAACTTTTGGGAAGCATTGCTGTGCAGGACTGTGTTGCCTGGGCCATTAAGAATTGAGATAAGAGAGGCAGGAAGTCTGGGTGTGTGGGCTTGAAACTCTTGGGTAGGGCAGTTCATCAAAGGGTGCCAGGCAGGCAGCAGCTGGGTTTGGGGATCTTGGGCACACATGTTCCAAAGGCAGGACTGCAGGCAGATTGGGGCTTTTGAGGTAACAAGCCCTGAGAAGAATATGGTGCCTCCACCCTCCCCAATATGTAACTCAAAATAAAAATTCCAAACCATAAAATAGATATAAGAAAGGCCAATAATTTTCTGGCTTTGCCCATGATGACTACTTTGGTGCTTTTTTGGAAATATCATATTTCTTCAGAAATTATTTTGATTCTCATTTTTGGGTGTCCCTGACAGGCTGGCTACTGAGCAAGTGTTTAGTCTGCTTGGTGGATCATCTCTGAGTGGGTATGAGCTCATAAACCAAGGAGCCAGAAGACATTTGGGCTGGAAGGGAACTTGAAGGCTCCCACTCATTACACCTGGGCTCAGTGTCTCTTATTTCAGCCCACCTGGCATCGGTGGCTCAGCTGCCCAGTGGAGCCAGGCGCCCCTTTCCTGCTCTGGCTTCCAGTTTCCCAGTCGGCTGAGCTTAAGAGTGCATCTGTTGTCTTGATGACACATTATGTGGTATGTTCGGGAACCCAGCTCAGATTTCCTGAGGGCAAACAGCAAACCAAATAAAAAACACCAAACCCTTTTTCTCCTTGCTCAGCAAAGTCCCTTCCCCTCCTCCAGTCCCCATTCATCAGGCTGCTGAAGTTAGCACAATCCTTCCCCACCAGGGTGGTGGGGCAGAAAGGGGAAGTGGTGCCGGAGGCCCCAAGGCAGGATCTTGCCATCCCTCTCTTTTGTGAACCCCATGCCAAAAAGCGGGTGGAAGGGGCGCTGGGTTTAGTTGTTCATTTTCAGGGTTCCTGTAGATAATGTCAGAGCTTTCTTGGAATGGTGAGTGTTAATTTGTTGAGGGCTTCTCTCTATGACCTTCCCTTGTGTCCCCTCTGAGGAGCAGTATGAAGAGCGGTTTCTGCAGGAAGAAACCGTGTCCCAGCAGATCAACTCCATCGAACTTCTGCAGACGCGACCCCTGGCTCTGCCTGAGGTGGTGAAGTCACAGCGGCCCCTGCAGAGGCAGGTCCACCTGAGAGGCCGGCCGGCCTCCCAGCCCACTGTCATCCGGGGCATCACCTACTATAAAGCCAAGGTCTCTGAAGAAGAGAATGACATTGAAGAGCAGCGTGAGTTGGGGTCAACAGGGCCGCCCCAGAGGGTGCCACAGTGAACCTTGTGTTTGTTTCACAGAAGATGAGTTTTTCAGCGGTGACAATGGAGTGGATTTGCTGATTGAAGATCAGCTCCTGAGACACAACGGCCTGATGACCAGTGTCACCCGGAGGCCTGCAGCCACCCGTCAGGGACACAGCACTGCTGTGACAAGCGACCTGAACGCTCGGACCGCACCCTGGTCCTCAGCACTGCCACAGCCCTCGACCTCAGATCCCAGCATCGCCAACCATGCCTCAGTGGGACCAACACTCCAAACAACCTCGGTGTCTCCAGATCCCACAAGGGAGTCAGTCCTGCAGCCTTCTCCTCAGGTACCAGCCACCACTGTGGCCCACACAGCCACCCAGCAACCAGCAGCCCCAGCTCCTCCGGCAGTGTCTCCCAGGGAGGCATTGATGGAAGCTATGCACACAGTCCCAGTGCCTCCCACCACAGTCAGAACAGACTCGCTGGGGAAAGATGCTCCTGCTGGGTGGGGAACAACCCCTGCCAGCCCCACGCTGAGCCCCGAAGAAGAAGATGACATCCGGAATGTCATAGGTAAGTTCATTGTACCTGGCCTTGGTCTCCTGCCCAAAACCTCCATCCACCTCTTCTCCACCAGGAAGGTGCAAGGACACTCTCTCCACAATCACGGGGCCGACCACCCAGAACACATATGGGCGGAATGAAGGGGCCTGGATGAAGGACCCCCTGGCCAAGGATGAGCGGATTTACGTAACCAACTATTACTACGGCAACACCCTGGTAGAGTTCCGGAACCTGGAGAACTTCAAACAAGGTACATGATAAAGATCCAACCCAGACTGCTCCTCTGAAGCCTCCTGTTTTCTCCCCACCTGCAGGTCGCTGGAGCAATTCCTACAAGCTCCCGTACAGCTGGATCGGCACAGGCCACGTGGTATACAATGGCGCCTTCTACTACAATCGCGCCTTCACCCGCAACATCATCAAGTACGACCTGAAGCAGCGCTACGTGGCTGCCTGGGCCATGCTGCATGACGTGGCCTACGAGGAGGCCACCCCCTGGCGATGGCAGGGCCACTCAGACGTGGACTTTGCTGTGGACGAGAATGGCCTATGGCTCATCTACCCGGCCCTGGACGATGAGGGCTTCAGCCAGGAGGTCATTGTCCTGAGCAAGCTCAATGCCGCGGACCTGAGCACACAGAAGGAGACCACATGGCGCACGGGGCTCCGGAGGAATTTCTACGGCAACTGCTTCGTCATCTGTGGGGTGCTGTATGCCGTGGATAGCTACAACCAGCGGAATGCCAACATCTCCTACGCTTTCGACACCCACACCAACACACAGATCGTCCCCAGGCTGCTGTTCGAGAATGAGTATTCCTATACGACCCAGATAGACTACAACCCCAAGGACCGCCTGCTCTATGCCTGGGACAATGGCCACCAGGTCACTTACCATGTCATCTTTGCCTACTGACACCCTTGTCCCCACAAGCAGAAGCACAGAGGGGTCACTAGCACCTTGTGTGTATGTGTGTGCGCGCACGTGTGTGTAGGTGGGTATGTGTTGTTTAAAAATATATATTATTTTGTATAATATTGCAAATGTAAAATGACAATTTGGGTCTATTTTTTTATATGGATTGTAGATCAATCCATACGTGTATGTGCTGGTCTCATCCTCCCCAGTTTATATTTTTGTGCAAATGAACTTCTCCTTTTGACCAGTAACCACCTTCCTTCAAGCCTTCAGCCCCTCCAGCTCCAAGTCTCAGATCTCGACCATTGAAAAGGTTTCTTCATCTGGGTCTTGCAGGAGGCAGGCAACACCAGGAGCAGAAATGAAAGAGGCAAGAAAGAAGTGCTATGTGGCGAGAAAAAAAGTTTTAATGTATTGGAGAAGTTTTAAAAAACCCAGAAAAACGCTTTTTTTTTTTAATAAAGAAGAAATTTAAAATCATCCCCCAGTGCACTTTTGTTCAGCACCGATAT